CTCTATTCTTGCCATAACACCATGTCTTCAATTTCACAACTAGATATATAGTTCCTATCCCTCTAATTCCCTTCTCCTCTCCAGCGCTTTTTCACTTGATCAACACCTAGCTGATTCTAGCCTCAGCAAAGACCTCACCTGCTGTATGTAGGCCGGCTCTGCCGTTTCCAGAATGGGTTAAGTATGCTCTCTTGTGTGTCCATATCTACCTGTGCTTTCCTATATCCAGATCTCCAACAGCCCCTGTTGTAACATCCTTGTCATCACCATCTCACAGCTCTTACCACTGTAAGCTCCTTGGGGCCAGTGACTGTGTTTTTATTTCTGTATTACTAAGGTGAATATACAAGGCAGGAATTTAATATTAGCTAGTTCATTTGATCCTGCCAAACCTCTGTAATTAAGGAAGCAGAAAAGGTCCCATAGTCTCATTCAATAGGTGGCTGAGGTTTAGAGAGTTTTGTATCCTGTCCAAGGTCTTACAGCTAGTTAGAAACAGAAACTAAATTCTCAACTTGAGTCCTGTATTCTTTCTACTATTCTCCCTCTCAATCCCTCTCTCTCTTTCTCTCTCTCTCTCTTTCTCTCCCTCTCTCTCTCTCACACACACACACACACACACACATACACGCTTACATGTTTCTACCATCGTGAATGAATTCTAGGTCAAGTTTATGATGTTAACCAGATATTCCAACCACTATGTGTTGATATGACTCTAAAAAGAAAAAGATTTCTGAAAGCATTTTGCGAGGCATTTATAGAAGTAAGAGATATTTTCATTTTATCACCGCAACCTCCATTAAAAATTGGAGACTATTATTCCTGGAGACTTCAGAATTTTCTTTGGAAATATCTCCCAATTCAAAAGGAAGTCTGACACAGCCTCATAAAAATCTATGTCGTAATAGGTGCTGTGTCACTGAAAACCACTGAAAAGACAGGGTTAAGAACACAAAGTGAGCTGCACACCATATATGGAGAAACCCGTTTCTTAAAACTAGTGATGAACTCATGCTCTGTTCTGTTTTCTCAAAGCTGAAGTCGGCTAGGTTTGCAAAGCTGTGGGCTGAGCACTCAGGCAATCACACTCTCAGAAACTGCGGCGGCTCTGGACTGCAGCCTCCCAAGGCTCCATGCCAGACAAAGCATGCGTGTCACACTTGCTACAATAGCCTGGATGGTTTCTTTTGTCTCCAATTATTCACACACAGCAAATATTTTGCCAGATATCGAAAATGAAGATTTCATCAAAGACTGCGTTCGAATCCATAACAAGTTCCGATCAGAGGTGAAACCAACAGCCAGTGATATGCTATACATGGTAAGGAAAATATCATTAATTGTGGCGTCAGTAACCCCCTATTGTTTAATGTTTATTTTTGCAGACTTGGGACCCAGCACTAGCCCAAATTGCAAAAGCATGGGCCAGCAATTGCCAGTTTTCACATAATACACGGCTGAAGCCACCCCACAAGCTGCACCCAAACTTCACTTCACTGGGAGAGAACATCTGGACTGGGTCTGTGCCCATTTTTTCTGTGTCTTCCGCCATCACAAACTGGTATGACGAAATCCAGGACTATGACTTCAAGACTCGGATATGCAAAAAAGTCTGTGGCCACTACACTCAGGTAAGGATCTGCCCTATATTATCTTGAAACTGTTTCTCTGTTAAAAATCCTTATTTCCTTTCAGGTTGTTTGGGCAGATAGTTACAAAGTTGGCTGCGCAGTTCAATTTTGCCCTAAAGTTTCTGGCTTTGACGCTCTTTCCAATGGAGCACATTTTATATGCAACTACGGACCAGGGTAAGTGCCTGAATCAACCGGTTTATAGGAAACTTCTAATGGACATCCTTCTTCTGCTTTACAGAGGGAATTACCCAACTTGGCCATATAAGAGAGGAGCCACCTGCAGTGCCTGCCCCAATAATGACAAGTGTTTGGACAATCTCTGTGGTGAGTAAAAGGAACAATACACCAATAGAATAATTTTTTTTCTTTCTTCCCCCTAACTTTACAGTTAACCGACAGCGAGACCAAGTCAAACGTACGTACATCAATCTTAAATTGTTTCATTAAGTCTAAGAGGATATTCTATGTTTGTTTCACAGGTTACTACTCTGTTGTATATCCAGGCTGGCCCATATATCCACGTAACAGATACACTTCTCTCTTTCTCATTGTTAATTCAGTAATTCTAATACTGTCTGTTATAATTACCATTTTGGTACAGCACAAGTACCCTAATTTAGTTCTTTTGGACTAATACAATTCAGGAAAGAAAAAACCCAAAAACCAACCTCATTCACATATGGCTTTTTTTTTAACCAATAACAATTAGGTGTACTTCTATTTTAAAACATTTCAGAAAAAAATATATGTTATAGCAATACTCTTACTCAAAAGAAGAAATTTCCTAACTCTATCAGATAAACTCATCTTTAGTATAAATAAGCATTATTTGCAGGTTGCCACAGGTGGACTTTTAGTAAGTAACCTAACCCATGTTTCAGCTTCTAAATCTGCAAAATGAGCAAGGTACAGTAGCACATTTTTAGGTGATTCTTAGTAACTCCAGTAGCCTTCATTAGTTAAAAACATTATTATTTTTTGCATGCTGCTTCGACTCTAAATATCTGGTTTTCCCTGTCTTTTTGGTTTACTACTTCCCCAGATTCAGAACAGAGGAGTAACTAGGGGATCTGATTTTAGAGGCCTTAATTTTCTGTTCATGGACTGTTAAAAGTAAAACCAAACTTTCAAAAGGGATAAACCTAAATATTTACTTGTTATCATTAGAGAGGGAACATCAAATGCTGGGACATCATTACTAACCAATAGCATCAGACACTGGATTTAATGGATAATCACAATGGTCGTAATGTATACAAAGACTTATATACCACTTTCTCGTATAAATTTTTCAAAAAATACAATAATAATATAATTTATAAAGAACACTCTTCTATGAACAACCACCACCACCAAAAAAAAAAAAAGCCCTCAGAAAATTTCTCACAAATAAGGCAACTAATGCCTGATATCTCAAAATCCTTTACAAAAGGAGATAGTTCTAGTCAAGGAGTTTTGGGTATGTTACTTTTTTTTCTTCTTTTTCTTTTCATCTGCCTCCATCTTAAGTGCAATTTCTTCAGCTGTAAGAGCTCCCAGTTTCTTATTCTTTGCTTTCTTAACCTTTTCCTTGATGCTGGCCACATCAATTTTAGTTTCAGTAGAAGCTAGACAAATTAAAAGCACAACACATGTAATACTTTAGATTTTACCAAGTAAAACAAAGAATATATGTTTAACAAAGAATATATGTTTAAGGCAGTTAACTTCAGAGTATTCTTATAATTGAATAATTGAAAGGTGATCACAGTATAAAATATAAAAACACTTGCCTAAAGCAGTTAGAAATTTCTTCAGATTAAGATAAAACAAATCATAAAATACTTTATATATTAGTACAAGTATACATAAAAATGGCATAAATGGCATAATTGAACCAATTACTGGATTCAACTATATTAAGACTATTTCCTTAAATCCTACTTCAGACTAAATTATTTTACCTACATTCTTTTCCATATTTTGGAACTTCTGAGTCATTATTTTCCATCTTGCACATTAAAATAATTTAAAATTACATGTATCCCTTCTCAATAAGTTTAATCAGCTAACCCTAAGCTAGAGGTCAAAATCTACTTCCTCTAATATCAAAACGAAAATTTAAAGTTTTCCAAATATTAATTCAATATTAATTGAATATTCAATGAATTAATTCATTTAATGTTAGATTAATTCATTGAATATTAATTCAATGAATGACTAATTAATAGTATTTTAACAAGATTTTGGTATATTTAACAACATTTTGGTAATAAAGACAATAATTTGAGAGTGTGTGGAAGTCCCCCTAATAGAAGCCAACTATCTAATCAATGCCAAAAGTGTGAACAAAATAGAGAAAGGAAGCAGTGAAAAAGAATGCAACTTTTTCTTACCATTCAAAGTACAGGATCACAGCATAAAAGAATCATAAGATAAAACATCAAACTACCCAGCAACCTGAGAAGCACAGAGTGTTAAAGCCTCCACCGTGTGGAGAAACTAAATTAGGGTAACTAGCTATTGAGTATATTGAGTACCTTCAAAGCACTCAACTGACAGGTTTTACAGACTGGAAATTATAATACTTATGACATTTCTACCTTTTATATAACCAATAATCTACCATAGAATGTAGTATTTTTAAAGCTATTAACAAGCAATATATTAAAATAATAATGTATTATATCTGTTTCTGACCCAGTCTATGTACAATATTGCTGGTGAGCCCTCTCCCTTCAGTGTGTCACTGTTCACTTTGGAGGGTTACTTTAGGAAGAGGATAAGTGTTACCACAGGGGAAAAAAATGCAGAAGAGGATGCATCAGAAGAAATGGCATGACAATGTTTTCTCTTAGTGTCTTTTAAATACTAGGTTAGTGCGAAAGTGATTTCTGCCATTTAAAAACCACAATCACTTTCGCACTAATAGCTCCTGAATAAGACCTGTCAGCATCCTTTAGTCTAAGGTGATGAGAAATCCATGTTACCGATATAGAAGCCAAACTCTAAGCCAAGATCACATAAAGAGAAGAAAAAGTACAACTTCTGATAATTCCTCTTTGAGAGGCATGACAGCAGAGCTCAGGGATCTTCTTGCATTTCTACAGAAGATGCACTGGCTGCCCTGGGTTTGTATCTTTCACAACAAAGAGTCTTTTCCAAGCACAGACCAGAGGTCAGGAGAGGACTGTCAATCCAGTTTGCACTGAAATAGGCATTAGCTGCCTCTAAATTATAAATTATCTCAGCCATCCCTTGTCCTTAGGATTAGTAATTAATGAAATGCTAAGAGAACTGATGAAAAGATACAACTGTTTCTTAAAAAGATTCAGACAAATTTATTATGGGTTTACTTTTCCTAATTAATAAAGACTTTTACATCATAGAAAGCATTACCTTCCTTAGGTTTCACAATTGGTTTTTCCTTAGGTGGAATAAATGCTTTGTTTCTTTCCTCTTGTCTCTTACTGATGGCTTCTGCTTGTTTAGCCTACATTAATAAATAAAAAATATATCAGTTAAATGTATTTATAGTTAAATAATTCAAGTATCTATGAACTTTGCTATTCATGTGAGCCAGACATAAAGTGCCGTACCTTTATTGCTTCCATTTTCTGCCGCTTCTTCTGATTTGCCTTCAAAAAGTATTCACCACTAGCCAATTCTTTATCGATCTGTTGAAAACGGTATTTACAATTACATCAGAAATAATGTAGAGGAGAAGTCATGTCCTAAGCAAGTCACAATATCCTTAGGGTAAAAACAATGGGGTCAAACTGATTTATTAATAAAAATGGTAGTGACATAAAGGAAACAGAGTCTAAGCTGAGGGGAATACATACACAAAAGTGTGGAGGTAGGAAAGCACCTCCATGGAATACAACCCAGAGTAGTTCAGGGATATGGCATGGAAGGTCACTGATTCAGAAAAGTGTGAGAAGAAACTGGAGAGAGAGTTTTGGGGAAAATTTGAAGAAGCTTCAATGGCAGACAAAGTAGGAGGGATAAGATTTAGAAATGACTGTAGGTTTCTGAGAAGACTGTAAAGACCAAAGAATAATTTTAATGGAGAGGAATGAAGAATAGATGAGAGCCTGGAATAAAGGTAGTGGCATGCAGAATAAAAGCCAGAACTATCAGGAATTGGTGACTAATTAGCAAAAGCAACAGCTTGTTCATTCAATATACAGCCAACATGTAAAATGTGTATAACTGACCTGTCTCCCACTTACATAGCATTATTATATCTAAGGCACTGTTCTAAGCTCTTTATAATTACTCATTTAATCCTCACTAACAATTCTTTAAGATAGGTATTACCATTACTCCCACTTTAGGTATGGGGAAACTTAAGTATGGATGGGATAAATAACTCGCCCAGTCACATAATGAATTAAGTGTTAAGAACAAGTCAATCGAGACATCACTGTTTCAAGAAGCTTACACAGCTACAGAAGAAAGATAAGTCAATTACTACAAGAAAGGGCCATAAGAAATAAGGCAGGTGTTATGGAAGCATGGTTTAATGACTGCATCACTCCACTTTCCCCCTAACTACTATCAATTTCCTCCATGATCCAAAACTTCCATTGTTTTTTCACTATGATCATCATTTTCCCCGTCAATCACAAATCTTCCCTGAAAGACTCCAACCATGGTTGTGGAAAAAAGAGATGTAGAAAGCAATGAGTTCACATGCTGAGCAGAAGTAGAAAGGGAAGGCTTTAGGATATAGCCAAGGAAGGGAATAATGAAGCAAGAACCCCCAGGAGACAGGTGAAGATGGAATTCAAAGAACACATAGAAGAGGCTGATGCAGGTGGAAGAAAACCCATACGTGAGAGAAGAGGAAACAGAAAGGGGTTCTTATCTGGTGGTCTCAAATATTTCAATAAAATGCAATGTCATATGCTAAACATGGGAGGGCACTGAGAGAATTAAGAGGAAACATGAATTTTGAATGAAATTAATCCAAAGATAAAACTTTCTCTAACTTAATTTGGTAGCCACGTTGCAAGGAAGAAGTCAAGTTTTTAGACTGATCCAAGTTTTAGAGCTTTGCTGAGAAGGTGGGACAGAAGTAAAAAGGGGCATGAATCAAAACAATGATGTGCAAGAACAAAATGGAAACTGGTCATGGTGGGAAAGGAAATGAAGCAGAAGACACCTGACAAAAGGAATCATAACTTAGAAAAACGGTGGGTGTTACAATTTACAATTTAAGATTTCAGAACAAGAACAACCATAGAGCACACAGTCACAATAATGTTGCCAAATCAGAGAAAAGAGTATTGCAGACTAAACGAACTTTTATCCATGGAACATTTACAGTGGCTACAGGGTCACAAACCTCCTGGATGCAGTTTATAATCAATGTGAACGCCCCACTGCACACCCCCATGCACTCAGCTCAAAATATGCCTATTTATATTTACCCTCAGTTTCTTATAGCTCTGCACACACACACACAATATATATATATACACATATCCCACCTGAAATACTTTCAATAAAGTTTCTGACCAAATACATTAAAATAGATTCTCCTTCATATGAAGTTCTACATTTA